TGAATTCAGTTTGCTAGTATTTTGTTGAGGATTTTTGCACCATTGTCCACAGGGAAGAGAATAATTTATAGTTTTCTTTTGGTGTCTTTGGCTTTGGTATCAGTGTGATAATACTGGCCTCATGGGAGTTTGGAAATGTTCCCACCTCTTCAGTGTTTCTAGAAGAGTTTAAGAAGGATTGATGTTAATTCTTCTTTAAATGCTTGGTAGAATTTAGCAGTGAAGCCATGTGGTCCAGGACTTTCCTTTTTTGGAAAGTTTTTGATTACTTATTCTATCTTCTTACTGGTTATAGGTCTATTTGGATTTTGTTTCTTTTTTAAAAAATATAATTTTTATTTTATTTTATTTCTTTAGAGACAGGGTTTCGCCATGTTGCCCGGGCTGACCTCGAACTCCTGGGCTCAGGCAATCTTCCCACCTCCACCTTCCAAAGTGCTGGGATTACAGGCATGAGCCACCACACCCAGTCCAGATTTTCTGTTCCTTCATGATGCAGTCCTGGTAGGTTGTGTGTTTCTGAGAATTTGTCCGTTTCATCTAGGTTATCCAGTGTGTCAGTGTGTAATTGTTCATAGTACTAGTTTATAATCTTTTCTTATTTCTGTTAACATTTGTAATAATGCCCCCACTTTTATTCCCATTAGATGAAGAGACTTTAGTGTTCGTTCAGTGCCATATACTCCCACATCTCTTCCCTCCCAATAAAATTATATCCTGTTTGTATAAATCGGTGTTCTGGTTATATAATTATGATACTATTACAGATACTTCCTAGTGTCTCCAACATAGTTGTAAAACTCTCCAGATACTATTTTCTATTCAAATCAGAAGCATTTTTAGTTTCCTTTTTTTCCTGTGAAAACATTCCTTCTAAAAGCCTCTGACCTCCTGCTGTAGTCCCTACTGATTGCTCTTTGAACTTACTGTGCACAGCTGTCATCCTTTACTTCTCTCTTGTTTGGAGTCTTTGTTTTCTTGAGTCTGTCTTCCTTCCTTCCTTTTTTTTTTTTTTTTTTTTTTGATGGACAGCATGCTGTATTAGCTTCCTAGGAAAGGGTGCATCAGAGGTGATTTTCAAAAATCTTATATGTCTGAACATATTTTCATTTACATTACATGGCTAATTGATAGTTTGATGAGGAATAGAAATCTAAGTTGAAAATAATTTTACCTCAGAATTTTGAAGGCATCATTTTATTGTCTTCCATTTTCTAGTGTTGCTTTTGTGTATAATAGTCAGTGCCACTGTCATTCCTTATCTACATGGGTGACCTCTCTTCCTCTCCCTCCCAATCTGGTTGTTAAGATCTTTTCTATTCTGTTCTGAAATATACAGTCATGTCCTGTAGTATATATATTTTTTCATAAATGATACCGTGCACTCAGAGGGTTCTTTCAGTCAAAGTTCATGTCCTCCTGTTCTGGGAAATTGTTTTATGCTAGTTCTTAGATAATTTCTTCCCTCAGTTTTTTTCTAGTCTCTTTTCAGAACAACTAATTAGTTGGATTTTGGGTCTCTTGAACTAATCCTTTCATTTCCTCTCGTTTTCTCTTGTGTTTCCATCTGCCTCCAGCTTCTACTTTTAGTGAGATTTCCTGACTTAGAATCTGTCTTCATCACTGACTAGTGCTTGAGTATGTTACTTAATGTCTTTTGCTAGTTTCTCCAACTGTAGGATTAATTATTGAACTCATTTTAGAGGATTATTGTGAGAATTAAATGACTTACTGCATGTAAAGCATAGCACATAGAAAGTAATACATTGTGGCAGATGGCTTTCAGCTCTGGCTGTTATTGCTTCTTCAATTTTATTTTCATTTTTGATATCTTATTTTTAATTTTGGGAACTCTTTCTCCCTCTATTTTTATAGCAACTTTTTCTTCATGGGTACAGTAGCTTGTTGTAATTCTCTTTGAGTGTTAATTGCAGTTTTTTATTCTGTTTAGTTTTCTTCTTTCTTACATAGTTGCTTTTATCCAAATTCATTTTTGTTTCTTTTAGTTCCTTTCTTTCCTATGGAAGCTTTCCTCAAATGGCTAATGATCCTCATTGTTGGTCCATATTTAAGAGTAATGTAGCCGGGCAAAATGGCTCATGCATATAATCCTAGCACTTTGGGAGGCCGAGGCGGGCGGATTGCCTGAACTCAGGAGTTCAAAACCAGCCTGGGCAACATGGCGAAACCCCGTCTCTACTAAAATACAAAATATTAGCTGGGCATGGTGGTGTGTGCCTGTAGTCCCAGCTACTCAGAAGGCTGAGGCACAAGAATTGCTTGAACCCGGGAGGCTGAGATTGTACCACTGCACTCCAGCCTGAGTGACAGAGTGAGACTCTGCCTCAAAAAAAAAAAAAAAGAAGAAGAAGAAGAAGAACAGACTTCAGCTCAGCTGCAGGGAAATATGATCATGCCATTGCACTACAGCCTGGGTGACACAAGAAATAAAAATATTAAAAAAAAAGAATGAAGGACTTAAAACTGAAAACAAAAACCCCAAAAAAGTGTTTTTGTACATGTGTAAGCCTCATCAGCTAGCTTGATTTTACTGTGGATTGATTGGATAAGCACCCACACCGTAAGCTTCAGTACAAATGTTCCTTAACTTGCAGTGGGGTTGTGCCCCAATAAACTCATTATAGCTTGAAAATCTGTTGAATGCACCTAACCTACAGAACCTCATAGCTTAGTCGAACATACCTTAAACATGCTCAGAACACTTATATTAGCCTACAGTTGGGCAAAATCATGTAACACAAAGCCTATTTTATAATAAACTTGAATATCTCATGTAGCATGCTAGTATTAAATACTGTTCTGAAAGTCAAAAACAGAATGGTCATCTAGGTATTTAAAGCACTGTTTCTACTGAATGTGTATTGCTTTTGTACCATCATAAAGTAAGTTGAACCATTGTAAGTTGAGGACTGTTCGTCCATAGGTTTCCTTTCTGGAAACCTATTCAGTTTTTTCCAGCAAAAATTCTTCAGTTTCCTATCTGCAGGGTACCACATGTCTTGTTGCCAGTCTTTTTGTCCTTGCTTGTTTTAAAACTATGGCACAGGGGATAGGGTTGGCAGCATGGGGGTTGGAGGTTCACTTTGCAATACCGATACTTTCACTTGGTTTACTTCTGTGAAAACCGAAGAACAGGGCCGCCCTCCTTCATATGAAGATGTGTTTGATGTCTCAGGGTCTGGGACCTCTTTGGTTCACTCTTTGGTTCAAGTTATCCACAGACTATACCTCCTTTTTTCTGCAGTGATATGAGAGGTGGTGGTGATGGTGAGTTTACCTGGCTGTACCACATTCAACCAGTCCTCTGGTTTAGGGCCTGCTTCTCAACCCAGGTTTCTGTGGGACCAGGGGCTGAGCCTTTCCAAGGTTCTGGGGTGAAAATTAGCTTGCTTCTCATTAATATCCCCCCATAGTCATTTGGGGCTTTGTCCATTTTCCTAAATTAGTTTCCACTTCATCATCTGCTTTCTGTCCTCCAAAAGTATGTCAGCATCTGTGATCCACTATATCTCCTTGACTATTCTTTTTGTCTTTGTGGGTTTGTACATTTTTGTTTTTGTTCCTTTACTCATTGTTTAAGGTGGCTTGGTAAAGGGATAGAGATAAATGCGTGAGTATTTTCTGTACTTAACTGGAATTCAGGGAAAGTATTACTATTAGTAAACCAAATTGAAATTGTTCATTGATGGACTGCAAGGTATTCCAGAAATATTTCATTAATGTATCCATTCAGCAACTGTTTAAGGAGTGCTTACTGTGTACTAGGCATTGTTATAGTTTTCAAGATAAATATTCTGTTCGCATGAAGCTTTTATTCTATCAGGAAACAGACAATAAACAGCTAAACAAAAATAAAATGTGAAGAGAGCAGTAAATGCTATAAAGAAAAGGGAAGGGATCAAAAGTGACAGGAATTACTGTCTAAGCACATTCAGGGAGATTTTTTTCTGAGGGCAACATTTAAACAGAAACCTGAATGAAGTGAGAGAATTATTTGCGTGAGTGTCTGGGGGTTGGGGGTTACAGAGGTGGGGAACACTCCAGACAGGGAAGAAGTGGAGGAGCATGCTTGGTACAATAAAGGAATAATGAAGAGTCCTGTGTGGCAGCAGTGCAGGGAGGGAGGGAGGAAGAAGGTCATAGGAGATGAGGTCAGAGTGGGAGGTGCGGCCAGATCATTCTGGGTATTATAGGCCATGGTCAAGAGTTTGTATTTTATTTCACATAAAATATATTTTGGGGAGGTATTGGAGAGTTTTCAGCAAGAGAATGACCTATCTTTGGGGGTTGAATCACAAGCCTACCGATAATGTAAACTGCCACAGTCAGTTCCTGCCCTGACAGACCAAGCTCTCTTCCTTGATGGTGGGCAAATTTGGGGTTGCTCCCTATTTTAAAACCATTGCCACCCGTAGTCCCCACTGTAGAATTTCCTTAGGTGGCCATATTATATACTACGTGAACTCTGGCTTCCTTGGTTTTATACCTCATGGGCTGAGTTGTTAAGATTCCTACTCTTTTCCGGCATTGGGGTTGGGGGTGTTAGGGAACAGGGTCTCACTCTGTCACCTAGGCTGAAGAGCAGAGGTGTGATCACAGCTCACTGTAACCTTGAACTGCTGGGCTCAAGCAGTCCTCCCGCCTCAGCCTTCCAAGGAGCTAGGATTACAGGTGTGCACCATGACCCAGCTAATTAAAAAAAAAAAAAAAATGTTTTTTTGGTAGAGACAGGAACTCACTATGTTGTACAGGCTGCTCTCAAACTCCTGGCCTCAAGCCATTCTCCTGCCTCGGCCTCCCAAAGTGTTAGGATTATAGGTGTGAGCTGTCGTGCCCAGCCTAAAATTCTTACTCTTAAGAATGGGAAAGCAAGTGCTTCTACTATTATGTGATACATGTATTTCTGAAAAGTCTCGTACTTCTACCCACTAAAAATAAGAAAGCCACATGGAAAAATGGGGCTTGGAATAGACCAGAGAACTAACAAAAATAATAACAGTCCTAATAAAAATACTAGTTAAATACCTAGTTAACAAAACATGTTAAATTCCTAATAAACAGAGTAAATACAGGATTTCATCTTAAAAATGAAGTGAAGGTAGCTTTATGGCAGGGGTTGTGAAGAAAGGTTAACGATGCTGAGTAATTGCATAAATGGATAAAGCTTTGGGAGAAATGCATAAAGATAGAGGGGAACCATGCAATGAGCATTTTCAAGACAGCACACGGCCAGACTGAGAAAAGAGGAAGAACCTGGTTGAATAGGCATCATGTGTGACACGGTTCCCTGTAGCTTTCTGGCCAGTATACTTTGCATTCTGTGGCTGTTACTTAGTGATACAAAGCATTAAGGAATTGGGAGCTATCACCTGTGAATCAGACTGATTTCTACTGTTACACTGGCATCAGGTCTCTATTGACAATTTTATAGAATCAAATTCACGTTGCAGAACTAACTTTGCAACAGATCATACCATAGTAACAATAATAGCTATTAAACTTTGTGCCTTGGCACTGCTAAACACTGTACATATATCATCCTATTTAGTCTTAACATAAAGCCACAGGGTGCAATGGCTCACACCTGTAATCGCAGCACTTTGGGAGGCTGAGGCAGACGGATATCCTGAGCCCAGAAGTTCAAGACCAGACCGGACAATATGGTGAAACCTTGTCTCTATGAAAATATTAAAAAGTTAGGCCGGGCGCGGTGCCTCACGCCTGTAATCCCAGCACTTTGGAAGGCCAAGGCGAGTGGATCACAAGGTCAGGAGATCAAGACCACCCTGGCTAACACGGTGAAATCCCATCTCTGCTAAAAATACAAAAAATTAGCCAGGTGTGGTGGTGGGCGCCTGTACTCCCAGCTACGTGGGAGACTGAGGCAGGAGAATGGCATGAACCCAGGAGGTGGAGCTTGCAGTTAGCCGAGATCCCGCCACTGCACTCCATCCTGGGCGACAGAGCGAGGCTCTGTCTCAAAAAAAAAAAAAAAAAAAAAGAGTATTGATTCACATGATCACAAGGTGAAGTCCCACAGTAGGCCATCTGCAAGCTGAGGAGCAAGGAAGTCAGTCCGAGTCCCAAGTCCTCAAAAGTAGGGAGGCCAACAGTGCAGCCTTCAGTCGGTGGCCAAAGGCCTGAGAGCCCCTGGCAGGCCACTGGTATAGGTCCAAGAGTCTGAAAGCTGAAAAACTTGGAGTTCGATGTTCGAGGGCAGGAAGCATCCAGCACAGGAGAAAGATGGAGGCCAGAAGACATAGGCAGTCTAGTCCTTCCATGTTCCTCTGTACGCTTTTATCCTAGCTGGGCTGGCAGCTAACTAGATGGTGCTTTCTCAGATTGAGGGTGGGTCTGCCTCTCCTAGTCCACTGACTCAAATGTTAATCTCGTTTGGCAACACCCTCACAAACACACCCAGGAATAATACTTTACATCCTTCAGTCCAATCAGGTTGACACTTAATATCAACATCACACTGTCGCCCAGGCTATAGTACAACGACAGGGTTGTAGCTCACTGCAGCCTCACTCTTGGGCTCAAGCAGTCCTTCCACCTCACCCTTCCAAGTAGCTAGGACTACAGGTGTGCGCCACCATACCCAGCTATTTATTTACTTACTTAGTATTGTAGAGATGGGTTCTTGCTATGTTGCCCAGAGTGGTCTGCAACTCCTGGGCTCAAGCAGTTGTGAGCCACTGTGCCCATTCTAAATTTTTAAATTAGCTTGTTAGGGTTATACACATATGGAAACAAAAACCTGCTGACTGCTGACTTTTCAGAGTTGGAATTGCAAATACTTAAATGAATCAATTTAGAGAGAGTTGATCTCTTCATCATATTGAGTCTTCCGATCCATCATGGAAAATCTTTCAATTTATTTAAGTTTTCTTTGATTTTTTTTCTGCAAAAATTAAGCACGTCTTTATTTCCCAATGTTTTATGTTCTATGATGCTATTTATAAATATCTTATTGAAATTTTATTTTCTCTCACTGGTATATAGAAATGTAAATGATTTTGTTTATAGATTTTTTTAACAATCTTGCTCTTACGAATTCTAATAAATTCATTTAGATTTTTATGTTATCTATGATTTAATGACAGTCTTATCTTTTTCTTTCTAATCCTTATGTTTTTGTCTTGACTTATTCTGGCAGAGAGCTCCAGTACAGTGTTGAATGGAAGTGTTGATAGCAGGCATCCTTGCCTTGTTCCTCATCTTAAAAGGAATGATTTCAACAATTTGCTATGAGCCTTTATTCGATTAAGGACATTGGAATAAAAGTTGTTATATTCAGCAAATACTGAATTTTATCAAATGCTATTTTTAAAAATTTTTTTAATTTTTAATTTTGTGAATACATAGTAGGTGTATATATTTGTAGGGTGCATGAGATATTTTGGTACAAGTATACAATGCATAATAATTACATCAGGGTAAATGGGATATCCATTACCTCAAGCATTCATCATTTCTTTGTGTTATGAACATTCCAGTTGTACTCCCTCAGTTATACTGAAATGTACAACTTATTGCGGACTGTAATTACGCTGTAGTGCTATCAAATATTAGATCTTATTTATTGTATCTAACTATATTTTGTACCCATTAACCATCCCCGCCACTACCCTTCCTAGCCTCGGATAACCATCATTCCATTCTCTATCTCCATGAGTTCGATTGTCAGATGCTCTTTTTTTTTATGATCTGAGATGATCATATGATTTCTCTTTTTTGATCAGGTAATGTGAATTAGCTTGACTTTGTAATATTAAACCCATCTTGTATTCTGCAGTTAATCTCAACTTGATAGGTTAATCTGGATTATACTCTTTATACACACACACACACACACACACACACACACACATTCTTAGTTTGCTAACATTTTGTTTAGGGATTTTGCATCTGTGTTCATGAGTGAGATTAACTTTTAATTTTTCTTAAATTTATGCTAGCCTCATAAAATGAGTTGGGAGAAGGTTCCCTTTTCTCCTCCCTCCTATAATAATGTATATAAAATGAGAATTATTTGGTCCTTAAATGCTTATAGAACACACCAGTAAAACTGTTGGTGCCTGGAAAAATTTTTAACTACTGATAGAATTTCTTTAATGGTTAAGACTATTCGGATTTTTTAGTTGTGATTGACTCAGTTTTAATAAGTTGTACCTTCTTCAAAGAATTTGTTCATTTTGTCTGAGTTTTCAAATTTATTGGCATCTAGTTTTTAGAACATCCTTGTTTTGTATTTTTTTATTATTATATTTTTTTATTTTTGAGATGGAGTTTCACTCCTGTTGCCAAGGTTGGAGTGCAATGGCGCGATCTTGGCTCACTGCAACCTCCACCTCCCGGGTTCAAGCAGTTCTCCTGCCTCAGCCTCCCGAGTAGCTGGGATTACAGGCATGAGCCACCACGCCTGGCTAATTTTGTATTTTTAGTAGAGATGGGATTTCTCCATGTTGGTCAGGCTGGTCTCGAACTCCCGACCTCAGGTGATCCACCTGCCTCAGCCTCCCAAAGTGCTGGGATTACAGGCGTGAGCCACCATGCCTGGCCTTGTTTTCTATTTTTAATGTTTGAAGTATCTCCAGTTATAGTCTCCTTTGCAATCCTAGTATTATTTGTCATCTCTCTTTTTTTCCCTGGTCATTTTCACCAGAGTTGTTTTATCACTGATTAATTTGTCTTTATTATTTTCTTCCTTCTACTTTCTTTGCACCTATTTTGCTATTCTTTTTATAAATTTTTAGGATAGATACTCAGCTTATTGATATCTCAGCCTTTCTTCTTTTCTAATATAAGCATTAGGCTGTATATTGTCTTCTGAGTATAGCTCTAGCCACATCTATCCCTAGGCAACCACTGATCTTCTAATTGTTTTAGATGGATTTGCGTTTTCTAGAATTTTCTATTAAAGAAATCATGTGTCCACTTTTTTTGTCTTGCTTCTTTCATTTAGCGAAGTTATTTGAGACTCATCCGTATTGTTGCATATATCAGTATTTAATTCCTTTTTACGTTGTATCCATTGTATAGATATGCTTAATCCATTCACCTGTTGATGGACATTTGGGTTACTTCCAGTTTTTGACTATTACAACTAAAGTTGCTGTGAACATTTGTGTATGTCTTTGTGAGAACATATGCTTTTCTTTTTCTTGGGTAGATAGCTAGGAGTGGAATTGCTGGATCATATGGTGGTTTTTTTTTTTAAAGAGACTGCCAAATTGTTTTCCAAAGTCATTGTATGAGTTCATATTCCTGCTTGCAGTGCAGGAGAGTTCTAGTTGCCCTACATCCTTGCCAACTCTTAATATTGTCAGTCTTTTTACTCTTAGGCATTCTAATAGATGTGTACTAGCTCTTAATTGTAATTTTAATTTGCATTTCTCTGATGACTAATAATGTTGAACATCTTTTCATGTGATTATTTGCCATCCATACATCATCTTTGATGAAGTGTTTTATCAAATCTTTTGCCTATTATTAAAATTGAGTTATTTCTTTTCTTGAGTTTTGGGAGTTCTTTATATATTCTGGATAAGATACATGTCCTGTATGAGCTATATGGTTTGCAAATGTTTTTCTCCCAATCTATGGCTTATATTTTCATTATCTTGGCAGAGTCTCTTGAAGAATAGATTTTTTTATTTTGATAGTGGTTGTTTTAAATTTTTATGAATCATGCTTTTAATGTCATATTTTAAAATCTTCGCCTAATCCAAGGTCACATTTTTCTCCTGTGTTTTCACTAAAAGTTTTATAGCTCTAGGTTTTACATCTGTGATTACCTTTTTGTTACGTTTTAATTTAATCACAATGTAATCAGAGGATCTGATCTTTATGATACTGATTCTTTGAAATTGGCTTAATTTATTTTTAGTTTATGTTTTCTTCCAGAATTTTTGTTAAGTATTTACATCCATGTTTATGTAGCTATAGAAATATATAGGTTTTTAAAATTTAAACTAAATGGAATCACACTGGTTATGATGTTCTGAAAGCTGATTCTTTTAACTGTCTCAGATTTAGAGATACACATAATTCCTTTTTACTCTCATATTTTATAGATTAGAGCTATATTTATTTAGCTACTCCTCTAAGATGTGCATTTAAGTTTGCACATTGAAGTATTTTCCAATTAGATGCACATTTAAGTTTTTTCCAGATTTTCTCAAGCATAAATAGTACAGTGATGGACATCTTTATATATGCCTCCTTGGGCTCATATGTGGGAGTATCTCTGTAGACTAGAAGTAGAATTTGAAATTAAAAGCTATCTGGGTCAAAGTGTGTCTTCTAAGGGTTTTTCTTTTTTTTCCCAACAGTTTTTTAACAGTCACATAACTTCATATGCAAGAAGTAGCACCATTAACTAGATCAGTTATTAATTCAGCAGGTATGCATCGAGTACATACTGTGAGAACCTTCCTCTTAGGGGTTTCCAATTCCTTCAGACTCAGTGCCCCCTTTTTAAACAGTATTTTTTTAAAGACCCTTTTACTGTACCAAGGTGATACTCATAGAAAATAAAAGCATTCATATGCAAATAACTTACAAAAATCAATATATAATAATAATTATATTCAGGAGAAATAAAAGGAAAGCAGCCTATTATGAAATAATGTGTATTTCATGTAAATGCTTAGGAATAACTACCAAAGATGATATGACAAGTCACATACTTCTTAAGTAAGTACATACTTAAATAAGGGTACTAAGAAGATACAATTGTTTTGTAGATGAAATGTAGAGTCAGCTGGAATAAATGTTAAATGGAATTAATGTTAGAATAAGTGAGACTAGACTTACTTATGATAAAAACGGTTGACAGGAGGAGTTATTAAGAAGGAGAAAATTGAGGAAGGATGATGTCCTTGCAAAAGATCCATACCTTATGTGGAAGTGTTGTGCCAAAATGATTTCTTACGGTATGTCTTGCCACAGAGTAATGACATTCTGTCATAGAGAACATCTCCTTTCTTGAAATCTGTGTCTGAGGTATACCTTTAGTGTCTGATACTTTAAAAAAGACCTTGGAAAGCATATCCTTTTATTGGTCACAGAAAATAGAGAATTAGAAAATGAAAGCATTTTGTCTACCAGAATAAAAAATCAAAAATTAGCATCTGCTATGGGAGAAGATAACATCTTATTCAGGGTCACAGGTTGAGCATTGCACTTGATTTCTTCAGGGAAATTGTTAATAGGAGTGCCACCCAAACGTGAACGTAATTCTAAGTGTAGTGTGTTTCCATGTAATCAGCTGCCCACCAGGATGATTCAGGTTAGCTTTGTAATTGCAGAAGCAGCCTAGTTTTTTTAAATCTTTAGTAGCAATTAATAGGCAAGGAGACTGATAATTATGTTTCACAGTAGACTTTTATACCTCATTTTACCAAGAAAAAAAGTTTCTGTGTTATTTCTTAGATGGGTAAGAAGAGTTTTTATTTATTTTTTATTTTATTTGAGGCAGATTCTCACTCTGCCACCCAGGCTGGAGTCCAGTGGCAGGAACACAGCTCACTGCAATTTCAATCTCCTGGGCTCAAGCAATCCTCCCACCTCAGCCTCCCAAGTAGCTGGGACTGCAGGCACATGCCACCACACCCAGCTGGTTTTTTTATTTTTTGTAGAGATGAGGTCTCTCTGTGTTACCCAGGATGGTCTTGAACTCCGGGGCGTAAGCAATCCTTCCGCCTTGGCCTCGCAGAGTGCTGGGATTAGAGGTATGAGCCACCATGCCCTGCCAAGTTTTTCTTTTAAAAGTGAAGAAAAATATGAAGAACACCAGTAATTTCAGATGTGGGGTAGAAAATAAGATCATTCATACTGCTAATTTCTAGCAATATTTGCTGGTTTTAAAAGGTAGCCTTGTATTTGAAAGTTTTTTTTAATTATAAAAGTTGTTAATTTCTTTATTACCACACTATGTAAAAATAGTCATTTCCACCTCTACCTCTGTCACTTCTTAATCTCCTTACTCGTACTTGTCTTCCTCCATAATGCTTCTCATTATCTACAAACATATATACTTAATTTGTTTATCACATTAGAATGTAGATTCCAGGAAGACCAGAACTTTATTTCATTTGCTGTTGTGTTCCCAGTGCCTGAAATACAGTGCCTGGAACACAGTGAGCAATCAAGATACGTTTATTGAATGAATAAATCTTTTGCTCTTTTCTCACGTGCATATCATCTGGTTGTAATCACAGTGTGCATATAACTTTGTGTCTTGTGTTTTTATAAAATGTTATTACACAGAATAAATATCATCTTTTCCCCAGGTTGCCACATAACCTGCTTTGATCATTATTTTTCTGTATCCCGGAAACATAGCATAATTTACTAACCCGTCTCCTAGTTTGGGACATATAAATTGCTTTTGATCTTTCTGTATTATAAATTAATAGTATATTCATGTGAGGATGAAAAGATGCACAGATGGACAGACAGATGTATATATAGACAGACAGGTAAACTTTACAGTGGAAGAACTGGAGAAGTAGCTCTGCAGCTTGGAACAACACCCAGAATCACACTGCAGAGCCAGTCTCGTGAAGCTATGGCTGTACAGCCAGTACCACAAAGCTTGGAGATGGACCTCCAGCTTCCAGTGCCAAGTCTCTCAGACCAGTGAATCTTATTGACCCCCTGCTCTCCTCCAAGGGAAGCAGGACTGCAAATATCTGGTATTGTCTGTTTTTACAGGTAGAGAGAGGCACTGCCTCACCCAAACCACTGGGAGAAGGAATTCTTATATTTCCTAGAAAAATAATTTAGGACCACACACTGATAAAGCCATTTCTATATTTAGGATAATTTATATAACGTGGGTTCCCAGAAGTATAATTATCAGGCCAGAGGGCAGGAGCAAATTCTGATGATGAAGGACCAGATCTCTTGACCTCAATGGTTTAGTCTTGGAACTTTTTGCTTCCTTTATTAATCTTTCCTTTTACACATACGTAAAGCACATTTATTGGCTGTACTTATTCACTTAGTGAATAGAGTGTTTTGTTTCTTAGAACTTTAAATAGTTGTTGAGGTGAAGGGACTTATAGTCAAAGGAGAATCATCATCTCTTTTTTTTCCCCTCTTGATTAATTTTTTTTCTCTTTTAGATAGCGGTGCCTGGGTTTGTGCTAGAATCTGAAAATGGATGACATATTCATCCATTCATCACATATGGTGAATTTATTTCACCATAAATTGTTTTATGTTAGTGCACATGCAAACTTCTGTTTGTATGTGTGGAGTGGAAATTTCATCATTTATAGCAGTGTGAATTTATTCTCAAATGTTTTCTTTCAGCCTCCTTCTCCACCCTATGTAAAAGTAAATATCCGTAATACCTCTTTTCTCCTACTCTTCCCCTAGGCTTTTGTTTTGTTTTTGCTGATTGGTCAGCATTCACTTCATATCAGTTGTTGAGGTATAAAAACCAAGTAATGAGTCCCCATGTCCATCAGGGGGCTACAGCCTGCCTTAGTGGCAGGTGCTCTTGTCTCAAAGCCAGAGAACCTAGGTGTTAGTTTCAGCCTCACCACTAATGCACTGTGACTTCAGGAGCTCCCTCCCCTCAGTGGCTTTGGGGAAGGGGTGGGACTTAGAGTTGAAGTCATTCTGTGGACCTATTACAGTGTTCTTCATTTGCTCTGACTACATTTGCGTATCTTCCTGCCAGAATGGGAGGCTTCTGAGTCCAGAACTCAATCTTGTATTCATGTGCCCGGTGCGTGTTGGGTGGATATGGTTAAATGAGCCCAGTTTTGTTGTTCTTGTGGGTCTTTTCTATGTAACACAGTCCATATATTCTTGCCTACACTTTAAGTGAAAGAGGAACTTGTAAAGACCTCCTATCTTTAAGAATATTAGGGCCAGGCATGGTAGCTCACACCTGTAATTCCAGTGCTTTGAGAGGCCCAGGTGGAAGGATCACATGAGTTCAGGTATCAGTCTGGGCAACATAGTAAGACCCTGTGTCTACAAAAACTAAATTAAAGAAAAAATTTGACTGGGTGTGGTGGCTCACGACCTGTAATCCCAACGCTTTGGGAAGCTGAGGGAGGCAGATCACATGAGGTCAGGAGCTTGAGACCAGCCTGGCCAACATGGTGAAACCCCATCTCTACTAAAAATACAAAATTAGCAGGGTGTGGTGGCAGGCACCTGTAATCCCAGCTACTCGAGAGGTGGAGATAAGAGAATCGCTTGAACCTGGGAGATGGAGGTTGCAGTGAGCCGAGATTGCACTCCAGCCTGGGCGACAAGAGCAAGACTCCATCTCAAAAAAAAAAAAAAAAAAAAAAAAAAAAATTACTGGGTGTGGTGGCACATACCTGTAGTCCTGGCTACTCTGAGAGGCTGAGGCAGGAGGATCACTTGAGCCCAGGAGGTCAAGGCTGCAGTGAGCCATGATTGCACCACTGGCACTGCAGCCTGAGTGACAGAGCCAGACCTTGTCTTTATTTAATAAAAAGAAGAATATTAGATTACTGCACCGTTAGGTTGAAGATGCTATATGCAGAACATGGTGTTTCTGGGCTCTCCAGGTCTTTCCTCCTCTCCTTGTAGGTTTAAAAATGTTTTGAGTTGGTTGGACTCCATGGTAACATTCTTGTGAACTTTCAGTTGAGGAAAGGTGATCTTTAAGGGGAAAGGGGTGGAGGGAGAGAGAGTTTAACAGTGGCAGCAATCTAGGTGAAGGGAGAACTTTGTAAAGCAGAGTACATCTTCCCTAGAAGCAATTAGTCATATTATTAGACAAACTGTTTCAGCAGCTGGCAAAACAGCAGGAACATGTCGATTTTGCTTCCTTGGTTACAGGCAGTGATAGTGTACTTGACCTTCCGCAGAGCTGGGTCACAGAGAGGGCATCTTTAAACAGCCCTGTCTGGTTTGGGTGAATGGAATCTGCACTGGCAGGGTTTGAAAGCAAATGCCTGTGAGTTCCCTCAACCAACCTCTGGCCTTTTGGGTTGGACTCTCTTTGGCCTGGGAGGTTGCTGAGGAAAAATATAAATAAAGCTGCAGGGAGCCATTGGCATGGTAAGTGTGAGTGTCCTAAAGAAAACAAGACTCCCTTGTGATCCAGCCCACTTCTCACCCACAGGTAACACGTACACAGACCTCTCGGCCGGAATCTCCAGGGATGACCAGCCCCTCCCCACGCATCCAGATAATCTCCACCGACTCTGCTGTAGCCTCACCTCAGCGCATTCAGGTACCTGCAACCTGCCAATGGCAACCCTGCCTGATATTCACTTATGGGAAGTTGTCTTCCCTAGGGCTCTGAACCTGCCTCTGGCCCATTGAGTGTTTTCACATCTTTGAACAAAGAGAAGGTAGGTGTATCAAGCTTGAAGGCAAAAAGCTGCATGAGAGCAGCCTCCATGTTGTGTCTTATAGATTGTCACAGACCAGCAGACAGGACAGAAAATCCAGATAGTCACCGCAGTGGACGCCTCCGGATCCCCCAAACAGCAGTTCATCCTGACCAGCCCAGATGGAGCTGGAACTGGGAAGGTGATCCTGGCTTCCCCAGAGACATCCAGCGCCAAGCAACTCATATTCACCACCTCAGACAACCTCGTCCCTGGCAGGATCCAGGTAAGGCCTTTGGACAGGTATTTGTTTCAGCAGGCACCCCTGTTCGTTTCCTGATTTCTCTCAGATTGTCACGGATTCTGCCTCTGTGGAGCGTTTACTGGGGAAGACGGACGTCCAGCGGCCCCAGGTGGTAGAGTACTGTGTGGTCTGTGGCGACAAAGCCTCCGGTATGTAGTTCCAGGTTATGCTGGCACTTATAAAAATATTTGTGTATTCTTTCTCCTGTTTCAGGCCGTCACTATGGGGCTGTCAGTTGTGAAGGTTGCAAAGGTTTCTTCAAAAGGAGTGTGAGGAAAAATTTGACCTACAGCTGCCGGAGCAACCAAGACTGCATCATCAATAAACATCACCGGAACCGCTGTCAGTTTTGCCGGCTGAAAAAATGCTTAGAGATGGGCATGAAAATGGAATGTGAGTAACAATATTTAAAAACCACATGAGTTTCTAAACACAAATATTTATGTTGTGATTTAAGCTGTGCAGAGTGAACGGAAGCCCTTCGATGTGCAACGGGAGAAACCAAGCAATTGTGCTGCTTCAACTGAGAAAATCTATATCCGGAAAGACCTGAGAAGTCCCCTGATAGCTACTCCCACGTTTGTGGCAGACAAAGATGGAGCAAGGTCAGTCCCTTGTTCTCACTGCAATCAGCCTTAGCTACTCTGAGTTTCTTTATGTCTTAAATAGACAAACAGGTCTTCTTGATCCAGGGATGCTTGTGAACATCCAGCAGCCTTTGATACGTGAGGATGGTACAGTTCTCCTGGCCACGGATTCTAAGGTGACGTTCTCTACTCATGCTCTCTCTCATCCCATTTTTAATGTCAGTATTTTTTGTTTAATAGGCTGAAACAAGCCAGGGAGCTCTGGGCACACTGGCAAATGTAGTGACCTCCCTTGCCAACCTAAGTGAATCTTTGAACAACGGTGACACTTCAGAAATCCAGCCAGAGGACCAGTCTGCAAGTGAGATAACTCGGTACGAGCCCATGAGGATGGAGTCTCCCCTCCACAACAATTACATGCTTCATTTTTGCTCACAGGGCATTTGATACCTTAGCTAAAGCACTTAATACCACAGACAGCTCCTCTTCTCCAAGCTTGGCAGATGGGATAGACACCAGTGGAGGAGGGAGCATCCACGTCATCAGCAGAGACCAGTCGACACCCATCATTGAGGTTGAAGGCCCCCTCCTTTCAGACACACACGTCACATTTAAGGTGAGTGAATTCAGCCTAACCATGTGCCCCCAACCTCCTGTGCCATGTGCCTCCTCTTTTCCAGCTAACAATGCCCAGTCCAATGCCAGAGTACCTCAACGTGCACTACATCTGTGAGTCTGCATCCCGTCTGCTTTTCCTCTCAATGCACTGGGCTCGGTCAATCCCAGCCTTTCAGGCACTTGGGTAAGTGGCCTCTTGCTGTGCATGTATCCTCGCACCACACTCAGACTCCTTTCTATATTCCTAGGCAGGACTGCAACACCAGCCTTGTGCGGGCCTGCTGGAATGAGCTCTTCACCCTCGGCCTGGCCCAGTGTGCCCAGGTCATGAGTCTCTCCACCATCCTGGCTGCCATTGTCAACCACCTGCAGAACAGCATCCAGGAAGGTAGGGCACAGGGACTTGGGGCTGGGGTGTGTCCTTTCTCAGGATCTGTGATGTTGGTTTCTAGATAAACTTTCTGGTGACCGGATAAAGCAAGTCATGGAGCACATCTGGAAGCTGCAGGAGTTCTGTAACAGCATGGCGAAGCTGGATATAGATGGCTATGAGTATGCATACCTTAAAGCTATAGTTCTCTTTAGCCCCGGTAAGATATGCGGTGGGGATGCATGACCCCTTGGAACTGGGGGGGGGTACTTTTCTGTTTTCAGATCATCCAGGTTTGACCAGCACAAGCCAGATTGAAAAATTCCAAGAAAAGGCACAGATGGAGTTGCAGGACTATGTTCAGAAAACCTACTCAGAAGACACCTACCGGTGAGGCATTCAGGCATATGCGCTCTTGCTTGGTCTCCTTTTCTAATGACACTCCCTTTTATAGATTGGCCCGGATCCTCGTTCGCCTGCCGGCACTCAGGCTGATGAGCTCCAACATAACAGAAGAACTTTTTTTTACTGGTCTCATTGGCAATGTTTCGATAGACAGCATAATCCCCTACATCCTCAAGATGGAGACAGCAGAGTATAATGGCCAGATCACCGGAGCCAGTCTATAGCGCAAACCACACACCTGCCAAGGAGCAACAGAATCCTTCCAGGACCGTTCACATACAAAGAAAAGTAGTGGTATTTTGGTATGTGCAAATATTTCCATATGTTAGCCATTTCCTGTCTGGTTTCTCCTTATCTGTTAATCCCAGACAATAGCAATTAAAAGACTAGTAGGATCCTTTCCTGACATAAGAAATGTTTTAATGCCTTTTGATGAAGCAGCAGATTTTGGAACAATCTTTTAACTCAATTTGTATTTAGAAATTCTCAAAGGGCAAAAAACAAAAAAAAAGGTTTTATAATGTCAGAGACTAGTATTAAAGAAAACTGAAAGAACCTGAGAGAATAGTATGTGTGTATATATATATATAAAAAAGTCCTTGGAATTATAGATACTAATTACCAGGGTAATAATATTAGCACTTTCTAAGCACTTATCAATGTGTAACGTTAGCAACATCTTGCCTGTGGGCAGGGCAAATGGAAAACTGTGTATGTCTTTTGCCGAAATGCTAATGATTTCTGTGAAAACTCACTAGGGTACAGGAGACAATCATTTATGTTTAAGAAAAGAAGGCATCATTCCTAATTGTGTGCACATGTTGTGGAGTTGAGCTGAATTCTGTGAATGGAAACGTGGCTCATTTGCATCATGCAGTAAGTGGGAGTGTGGTAGCACAGTCGGTGGTGACCCAGTTCAGAAGCTTCTAGCCATAGAGCAGACACTTGTCAGGTTCCCTGACTACTTGGTCCTGGTCTCTGATGGGCATCTGCAGACTCCTCTAGAACCTGGGGTTCTCCTTTGATGACTGGTTATCTGAATTGGATTGCAACTAGTCAGACATTAACTGCCAAATGAGATGTACAGTTCCTCCAGCAAGTGAAAACATCCCCAAGTCACATCCGCCGCTCGTGGCAGATGGAGCCTTGTGACCAAAAAGTGCAAGGTGGGCATTTTGAGCTCTTGACAGTACTTCCAATACAATTGGGGGTGCTTGTGTGTTTGTCCAGATGGAGGAGTGTGGCCTTGGAGTGTGAGCGTTACCTTCCCAGGGCTTTCCACTCCAAATGCCCCCTTGAAAAGGGCTCGTGTTTCTGCAGCTCCATCATAACTGTGAGGCTGGATTGGGGCTGGGCAGGAGCCTGCTGCCGCCTGGCGAGAGTGGTTAGGGCCTGGTAAAGCTGGATGGAAGGTTTCAGGACAATTTCTTCCTGTTGACCTTAAATACCAGAGATTTTAAAAATGTGTATAGACTCAGCATCTCTGTTGGCAAGTCTGTTAATGTTACCAGCACACTGTGCACTTTGGTTCCCCCAGGTGTGTGCCAGCCGACCACCCCGGAGCATTTTAAATGCAGGCTGCTTGCTCCTTAAAAACAACCCTCAATTTCCAGGGTGATAGTCTTTCTCCTCATAAATTGTAGCAACCAGAGTTTACAGCAAGAACAGTATGCGCTTAAAAGGAAGTTATGTCTAACTTCAAACACCCGTAAATTCCCACGGATGTGAATATATAGCAAGCTTTTCCTGTTTGAGAACAGTGGCATGTGGAAGACCCGGTCAATTGCTTTGTCTTTTGCTTTTTAAATAGTCCAGATTAAGAAAATACACCCTGTTGGGTTAAATTTGCCTCTCTTGATTTGTTAATCAGATGATATCCAAAAAGATCCCTGGACACTCCCCTGACTCACAGGTGCTCTGATCTGGCTCAGGCTGGCGCCACATGTGCTCCACAGGGGTGCAGTCTGGCCAGCTACAGACGCCCCTGTGGTGCCACATTGGACAGAATGGAAGCTGCTGCAGGCTCAAGGCAGAACAGGATGCTTGATCCTGAAGGGTTAGCAGCACTTTACGCAAGTCAGTGTTAGTAGGGTAAGTGGGAACAGTGTTTCCAACTTCTAAATTCTTGTTTGGATTTAATTATATCATTTTATAATTCTTGCCTTGGCAGCAAATTTTGGAGAGTAGTGGGAGTGGCCATTATAAAATGATGGAAAGGATTTAATTTTGCCAGCTTAAAGTAATTTTTACTTTTCTAACCCTGATGTGTTTTCAGTTTCAAAATTAAGACAAAAAACCAGCTGAGACAATGGAATTAGGGCAGGTTTGTTTCATTTCTGCTTGTGAAGGCTTTTAGTAGCAGGCATCCTGCAGCTCAGTGGTGCCTCTAACACAGATTGTTGCCTGCCTTCCGTCGTTTTGATCCTTGAGAGTGACCATGAGGGCCATGTTGCAGTTCCCTGGGAATACAAGCATAACAGCTTTCAGATCCCAGTTCTTGGTGTTGGTGAAAAGGTCTCCACCAGCCCCTCCTCTCATTCCCAGGTCATTCAGTGGCAGCCAGTAGGCTGCTTAGACTCAGGCTGGATAAGGAAGTGTTGGGCTGTGGTGAAACAACCTTGCAGAAAACGTGATTTTGCTTGGAAAGGTGCTGATTCTAACCTGGTCCTGCTCTTTAAGTCCCCTTGCTGGTGATGGCTGATTCCAGGGACTGTTTTGGGCTTTGAACACCTCTTGGTTGGTTTCTGAGATCCTCTTGGCCTTACTTTGAAGTGGCCTTTTCTTTAAGGATCATGTCCACGTAACCTGTATTCTTGCTGCTTTAACTCATTTCAAGCCTCTGACTGCAGGTCCATTTCATCTCCTGTCAGGTTGGTTAAGTAAAGTCAGCCCAAAGTCAAGAATTACTTAAAGAGATGCAAACCAAATATTTGGGCTCCAACTTTCACAGGGCTTATAGCCCTTATTAGCAGTTTGTGAAACTTTGGGTTTCATGAAGTGAGACCTGTCCTCTGGCTACTGAACTCCATGGAGCCACGTTCATGCTCCCTCTTCTACTGGCCTGGCTGCTCCTCCCTCAATGAGGAGAGGCAGCTGGCTCAGAGAGGTGGGACAGACACATGCTGTCATCAGTTAAGTGAGCTCTTTTCCAGAAGTATCTCAGATAATGTTGGGTTAAGACAGATAGATGTTGAAAATGGTGGAGATCATTACACATTAGCATAAAACAGGACAGGAAGAGATTTTTTGAAAGACCAAATTAGTTGAGCAAGTAATACTTTTCAAGTTACTCCTGGAAGGTGTTTTTAAGGAAGTGTGTTACCTACCATACTCTCCTAATTTGACATTTCTGTGTCCTGAGGAGTTACATTTATTGTCTAACCCTTGCCATAAGGCTGTGGTTTGAGGTTCTTTTGCTGTTCTGGGCTTTATATTTAATTTCAGGTGTAGTCACTTCTAAGATGTGTAATTGCCCTCAAGAGGGACTGATTTTTAGCTTGTCATTGTCAGTATTGAATGTGGACTCTTCTGAGGCAGTTAGGACACCAGCCATGGTGTTAACAGTGGATGCGTTAGGCTCCTTAATCTCAAGGCAATATCCACGCTACACACATACTTATTAGCTGTCTTACTTGTTTGGGGGATAGTTACGGCAAGGAGCAAAAAATTCTAAGGACTCTAGCTGTTTCTAGTGCTTTTACTTTCATAGTCCTTTGAGGACATTTCCTGCAGAGCACTCTTGCTCACAGCCCGCCCTCTGCAGGGCTTCCAGCCCCTGGCCGCAATCAGCAGTTCATGCCACATGTGTACATCCATGTTCTGGGACCTGATCTCATTGGAGTCCAGAAGCTTGTTGCCCACTTTCCAGTGTAAATGACTTTATGTGCAATGGGGTCATAGGTAACATTTTAACTCTTTTCTTAGTCCAGGTCATAGGAAGTCTCATCATCTGACAGCCACTTTTCTCCCAGGGAAGGCGGTGCCCACTGGGCCCTGGGAATGCCTGAGCCAGCAGAGCAGATGCCCCACGTGCTTCCTTTATCCAGCTTCCATTCTCTCAGTTATGAGGCTCTTTGAAAATGTCTTAACTTTGATGTAAATTTTTAAAGCCAACCCCTCATCAAGACAGGGTTGGTTTGGGTCTTTTGTACACAGGGTCTGGACCTTCTCATTGTGTGCCTCCCACCAGCGTGCACTTCGTATGTCCAGCCCTGGGTCCCTTCAGCAGCATTGTGCGTGTACAGGTTTCTAGGCTGTAAGACTGAATGAATGTACATGTGTTTATATCCTCTCCATATGTACAGTGTATATAGTGTGTGTATGTGTACATAGATGTATATTATGTATACAGACATGTATCCAAACTTTCCTTTAAAGAGAGTTTTTCATAAAGTTGCTAATGTAAACTGATATGGGTGTTCCAAGGTCCCTCGGCAGGGAAGATTTGCTGGTGATTTTCTTCACTCCATTTTCCTTTGGGTGAGCCTGCCTGGGAAGGGCCATGAAGTCAGAATCTCCACTCTGCAAAAGGAAGAATTCCAGGCAGAAGAGGTTCTGACAGGGTGACATTTCCGTATATTCTCTAGGTTCGGACAAGAGCCAGGAAGCTGGAAGACAGTTTATCTTAATATCCAAAACTAAGTGGGAATTTTTAACCTTTTCATGCACCTATTCATGGCCCTACCTGGAAGGAACTTGGCAGTTGGGTTGAGCCATCAGCCTTCCCAGCTATTCAGCTCTGTTGAGTAGCCCAGAGACAGGCGTCACGGTCAGAGATTCAGAACGGTCTGTGTCAGTGAGGCCTGACTCCCAAAGATGGTAGCAATTTCCCAGGCTTGCGCTGTGCTCAGTCAGCAAGATGTGGGGCACTGTCCTATGACTGAATAAATAGTAATTCCCATCTTTCTATCGCCAGTTAAAAATAAACAACCTACCAAGTATTATTCTTTAAAACTAAGCATGGATGTTGATGGCTAACTTCTGCGGCATATAAGCTACAGATCTCAAGTTACTTCTCTAACTGTAAGCATGTAAATGACTTTAACTCCTTTCTATAAGTTATGATTTTAAATTTTCAGATAAGAATTGCATTTTAATATGGATATGTGTGCCCTTAAAAGCTACAGATACCAAATTTTCCTCGTCCAGGTCTACTCGGACGAATTTTCCCCCTTAATCTGGCCTTAAACTGAGACTCGGCCCTTGAGAGCCAGGGCCTGGCCCAGCAGTAGTTGCTCATAGACCTGGGAAGCAGGGGCCTGCTGGAAGGAATCACTAGATTGCTGCAAAAACTCACATAATCCACAGTTTCCTCTTTTTCTTTTTAAAATAAGTTATCAAAATGTTTTAAAAACACTTTATGAGACCATAGTACTCAGTGCCTTTTGTGAGACAGTGGGTCATTTAGCCTTCAGCTTCCCTGTTTTTGATGTAGAGAAAGCTTCTATTTCACTGGCCTCATCCCACAAGATTGTGCGACCTTTCCCCGTCATAGCCTGTCGTGACAATCACGCTATTGAAAGTGGCTTTCTAGTTAAAATGCAATTGGAAACTTGACAGTCTCTAAATGAATTAAAAGTTTCCTTTGGGGCTATTTAGCTTAACAGCAGTCTACAAATAATTAAAGTGTGAGCTTAAGAAAAGTATCTTTGCGGGGAGAAAAATGTCAGATATTTTTAATGCCCAGCTATAAATAATTTTGGTGTCTTGATATTTATACATGCAAAATAGAAAAAAAATGTTCAACATTTATTGATTGATAGACTGTTAAAATTTAATGTTTGGAATAACATTTGGAAGTAGTAGACTTTGCATTAAAAAATGGCTTTTCTTTAGGAAAGTATAATCAATTATTTTAATGACCATAGCATTCATGGACTCAAATGCTGCTGCCACACACAACTCAAGTGCTGGAATATTTTTCTACAGTCTCTCTGTTCTACGGATTATCTTGTAAACCAGTGTTCAACTAGTTTTATAACTGAAAAGCTGCACATTTTTCACAGTACAAGCCGTAGTTTTTACCTGTAGTTTGGACTTCTCTGTTAGAATGTAACTGCATTACCAGCCCTTTTAAAGGCATCTATCTATCAAAGGAAAATTTGGGTGTTAGATTTTCTTGGGACCGTTTCTGTAACCTTTGCCCTTCACAATATAGAAAATATTGGTTTTGCCATTACATTTTAATGCCAGGTTTAAAACCTGTTGAAAGCTGCAGCTTTATACAGCTTTCTTCTCCCTGTGAAATCACTTTGTTTATGTGATGGCATTTAAAAAATAGCATGTTCTTTTTAAACTGAATTTTATATCTAATCAATGTCTTCAGTCTTGAAGAAGAATTTGCATTGTTGTGTTTGTATATAGAGTATTGCAGTGCATGAATTAGCTTTATGCATTTTATTAAATGCTGTTTCAATGTGGCATTATTGTTGTGGCTTAATACTACTACCTAAATGAGGTTTATACTATTAAAAGTGAATTAAAGACTAACATGCATCCTGCTCTTCATTTTTCTTCATGAT